ATGGCTTTTAACTCCTCTCAAGGACACCGAAAATTATTTTAATAAACACTGGAAGGCTGGGAATAAATATAATTCACACCATTCTTACTTTCTTGGTTTAGAGATAGCTTATCTACATCCTTAAATTAATGGCTGTAGCTACCCTCTGCATGGCTCCAAAAAAAAAACAAAAAACAAAAAACAAAACCAAAGCCGGCTGCGAGTCTGCACGAGAAAATCGGGTTGCACCAGGCCCCAGCCGCCCGCCGATTCGCTTAGCTGTCGGAGGCTAAATAAACAGCTCCCGAAGCAGCGTTTGGCACAGCGCAGGGTCGGAACGTGGACACTAATTTCCGCCCACGCTCCCCGCGTCCTGGCGGGATCACCACAGACACGACGTCCATTGCTGGGGTCCTCGGCGATGCCCGTGTGCGCAGCCCCGCGAGTCTCAGGTCAGAAGACCACTAATTTCGCGGCCGCGTTCCACGAAGCTAAGGGGCAAAAAACCAGCTTTCTTGGGACAAAGCGTCCCCCCAGCAGCCAGGGTCGATCCCGGCGCTGCTCCCGCGGCGCTTGGCTGCCCCGGGCGTAACGGGCCACGAGAAGTAGGGGGTGGGGCGCCGCTTAGGTTTGGGAAGACACGAAGCGGCTCCTCGGGCTTCCAGCGTCCACTTCCTACGGCAAGCAGGAGGAGACAAGCGCCACCCTGCGCTCGCGGAGCCGACCCCGGCTCTCCCCTCCCGTGGCCGCAGGGGTCGTGTGTGTGTGTGTGTGAGTGTGTGTGTGTGTGCAGGGACGCTCCGCGCCCATCACTCTGTTTCGGTGCTAATCGACCGCCGTGGCGCCGATTTCCCCCGCTTCCCAGTTCCTCACCCGCGTGCCCCGGAAGGCGCCCGGAGGCCCCCGGGCCGCCGCGTCACGCTCCCGGGAGGCTGAGGGAAAGGGAGGCAGCCGAGCCGGGAGCCCGGGGAGGCGCGCTGCGCCCCGCGGCGGGGCTGGGGGCGGGGCTAGGTGTCTCGCGCAGGGGGCGGGGCGCGGTGACGTCGCGGGCGCCTGGGCCGTGCTGTGGCGGCGGCGGCGGCGGTAGTGGCGGCGGCGGCGGTGCCTGGGCGGCAGCAGCAGCAGTAGCGGCAGCCCTGAGGACGGTGAGACGGCCGCGGCGGCGGCGACAGCGCGGAAGTCGCGCGGGACCCAGAGCTTCCCCCCTGTCGCTAGTGCTGAGGCTTTCGCCTTTCCTACCCAGCTTCTTGCTCACGGCCCGGGCTGGGCTGGGCAGGGCAACGCGCCCCCGGGGAGGGGCGGAGCTGTAGGTGAGGCTTCGCGACCCCCTCCCCCTCCTCGGGGAGGATTTAATGTGTGATCTTTTCATTACAGATATGGTGTAAGATACTTCTTCAAGATTGGACAGCTGGGGACCTTCTTCTGATTAACCTTAAACCAACTTGTAGCCATAGAGACACCTCACAAGGTTCCCATTTTTGTTGTTGTTGTTGTTGATTTTCTGCTCACACCTTTCCTGACCTTGCAACCATGTATGGAAGTGCCCGCTCTGTTGGGAAGGTGGAGCCGAGCAGCCAGAGCCCTGGGCGTTCACCCAGGCTTCCACGTTCCCCTCGCTTGGGTCACCGTCGAACCAACAGTACGGGAGGGAGTTCGGGAAGCAGTGTTGGAGGTGGCAGTGGGAAAACCCTTTCAATGGAAAATATACAATCTTTAAATGCTGCCTATGCCACCTCTGGCCCTATGTATCTAAGTGACCATGAAAATGTGGGTTCAGAAACACCTAAAAGCACCATGACACTTGGCCGTTCTGGGGGACGTCTGCCTTACGGTGTTCGGATGACTGCTATGGGTAGTAGCCCCAATATAGCTAGCAGTGGGGTTGCTAGTGACACCATAGCATTTGGAGAGCATCACCTCCCTCCTGTGAGTATGGCATCCACTGTACCTCACTCCCTTCGTCAGGCGAGAGATAACACAATCATGGATCTGCAGACACAGCTGAAGGAAGTATTAAGAGAAAATGATCTCTTGCGGAAGGATGTGGAAGTAAAGGAGAGCAAATTGAGTTCTTCAATGAATAGCATCAAGACCTTCTGGAGCCCAGAGCTGAAGAAGGAACGAGCCCTGAGAAAAGATGAAGCTTCCAAAATCACCATTTGGAAGGAACAGTACAGAGTTGTACAGGAGGAAAACCAGGTAAGTTCTACGTGTGTTTACCTTTATTGGCTATTTGGGGGTTTTCTTTTTGTCTTGGTTCTAGCACATGCAGATGACAATCCAGGCTCTCCAGGATGAATTGCGGATCCAGAGGGACCTGAATCAGCTGTTTCAGCAGGATAGTAGCAGCAGGACTGGCGAACCTTGTGTAGCAGAGCTGACAGAGGAGAACTTTCAGAGGCTTCATGCTGAGCATGAGCGGCAGGCCAAAGAGCTGTTTCTTCTTCGAAAGACATTGGAGGAAATGGAGCTGCGTATTGAGACTCAAAAGCAGACCCTAAATGCTCGGGATGAATCCATTAAGAAGCTTCTGGAAATGTTGCAGAGCAAAGGACTTTCTGCCAAGGCTACCGAGGAAGACCATGAGAGAACAAGACGACTGGCAGAGGCAGAGATGCACGTTCATCACCTAGAAAGCCTTTTGGAGCAGAAGGAAAAAGAGAACAGTATGTTGAGAGAGGTATGTGACTACTTTTTTAGTTTTATGATTTGGCACTGAATCTCTTTCTGCCTCTTTTCTACAGGAGATGCATCGAAGGTTTGAGAATGCTCCTGATTCTGCCAAAACAAAAGCTCTGCAAACTGTTATTGAGATGAAGGTAAGTGAGAATCTAGTAAAGAATCTTATGAAACTTCAATCACTAAATCTTCCATTGTCTTCAGGATTCAAAAATTTCCTCTATGGAGCGTGGGCTTCGAGACCTGGAAGAGGAAATTCAGATGCTGAAATCGAATGGTGCTTTGAGTACTGAGGAAAGGGAAGAAGAAATGAAGCAAATGGAAGTGTATCGGAGCCATTCTAAATTTATGAAAAATAAGGTAATGGCATGTGAGACTTTTGATTCTTAAAAATAAGTGAAAAAGAATAATAATGTCGTGACAGGTAGAACAACTGAAGGAGGAACTAAGTTCGAAAGAGGCTCAATGGGAGGAGCTGAAAAAGAAAGCGGCTGGTCTTCAGGCTGAGGTCTTTGCCGTAAGATTTACCTCTTTGTGTGCAGTGGTCCCTTTTTCCTTAAAGTGTTTTACTTCTTTTCTAGATTGGCCAGGTGAAACAGGAGCTGTCCAGAAAGGACACAGAACTACTCGCCCTGCAGACAAAGCTAGAAACACTCACAAACCAGTTCTCAGATAGTAAACAGCACATTGAAGTGTTGAAGGAGTCCTTGACTGCTAAGGAGCAGAGGGCTGCCATCCTGCAGACTGAGGTAGAAACAATTCTGGGATTTGTGGGGAGTTGATTCATCACTTGTAAAACTCCTACATTCTTAGGTGGATGCTCTCCGATTGCGTTTGGAAGAGAAGGAAACCATGTTGAATAAAAAGACAAAACAAATTCAGGATATGGCTGAAGAGAAGGGGACACAAGCTGGAGAGATACATGACCTCAAGGACATGTTGGATGTGAAGGAGCGGAAGGTTAATGTTCTTCAGAAGAAGGTAAGGTACAGGTGTTTCGAGTTCAGTGGCCCCTCTTTTCCCTTAAATATTTATGTACATTTAGATTGAAAATCTTCAAGAGCAGCTTAGAGACAAGGAAAAGCAGATGAGCAGCTTGAAAGAACGGGTCAAATCCTTGCAGGCTGACACCACCAACACTGACACTGCCTTGACAACTTTGGAGGAGGCCCTTGCAGAGAAAGTGAGTGGCTGGCCCCAACTCTCCACACACGTTTTCTTCACATGTTGATATATTCTCTCATCAGGAGCGGACAATTGAACGCTTAAAGGAGCAGAGGGACAGAGATGAGCGAGAGAAGCAAGAGGAAATTGATAACTACAAAAAAGATCTTAAAGACTTGAAGGAAAAAGTCAGCCTGTTGCAAGGCGACCTTTCAGAGAAAGAGGTTAAGCTCCCCAAAATGGAATTAGTTTGTTTTATTTATTCTAGATGTGTGTTCCTTCTTTTAGGCTTCACTTTTGGATCTGAAAGAGCATGCTTCTTCTCTGGCATCCTCAGGACTGAAAAAGGACTCACGGCTTAAGACACTAGAGATTGCTTTGGAGCAGAAGAAGGAGGAGTGTCTGAAAATGGAATCACAATTGAAAAAGGTTAAAGAAAAAATTTCACATTTTTTTGCTTTATCTGATAGGATTGAAATGCTTTTCTTTGTAGGCACATGAGGCAGCATTGGAAGCCAGAGCCAGTCCAGAGATGAGTGACCGAATACAGCACTTGGAGAGAGAGATCACCAGGTACAAAGATGAATCTAGCAAGGCCCAGGCAGAAGTTGATCGACTCTTAGAAATCTTGAAGGAGGTGGAAAATGAGAAGAATGACAAAGATAAGAAGATAGCTGAGTTGGAAAGGTAAGAAAGTGAAGCTGATTGGGGCTTATGAGCATTTTCTTCCTGGATTTCCTGTTTCCTTCAGTCTCACCTCAAGGTCAGTATGCTTGCACTAAAACAAAGATGATGGCAAAGCTTGATTTTTCTCCTTCTGTCATTAGGCAAGTGAAAGACCAGAATAAGAAGGTAGCAAATCTGAAGCACAAGGAACAGGTGGAAAAAAAGAAGAGTGCACAAATGTTAGAGGAGGCGCGACGACGGGAGGACAATCTCAACGACAGCTCTCAGCAGCTACAGGTTAGAACACAAGGAGAATCTGAAAGGATCGGTCCACTTCACCTAGTCTTCCATCATTTTCTAGGACAGTCTCCGTAAGAAGGATGACAGGATTGAAGAGCTGGAAGAAGCACTAAGAGAAAGTGTACAGATAACTGCAGAGCGGGAAATGGTGCTAGCACAAGAGGAATCAGCCAGGACCAATGCTGAAAAACAGGTCTGCTATTTTATACAGTTCCAAGCAATGCTCCACCTTTCTGCTACTCACTGCCTATCTGAAGCTGTTGCGTGAAATATTGCATGAGACCAGTTATTTGAACTTTAAGTGGTTCAAGGTATGAAGAAATTGCTTTTATGTTTATACTTCCTCTGTTGTTCTCTTTCCCATATTTATGATAGGTGGAGGAGTTACTGATGGCCATGGAGAAGGTAAAGCAGGAACTAGAATCCATGAAAGCAAAGCTGTCCTCCACCCAGCAGTCTCTGGCAGAAAAGGAAACTCACTTGACTAATCTTCGGGCAGAGAGAAGGAAACACTTAGAGGAAGTTCTGGAGATGAAGTAAGTGTTTGTAGTCTTATTCTTCAAGCATAATGGCGCTGTTGGCATTTGCTTTCTTTTGCAGGCAAGAAGCTCTTCTGGCTGCCATTAGTGAAAAAGACGCCAATATAGCTCTCTTGGAGCTTTCGTCCTCTAAGAAGAAGACCCAAGAGGAAGTGGCTGCCCTGAAGCGGGAGAAGGATCGTCTGGTACAGCAGCTTAAGCAGCAGGTATTATTAAATGCCAGCAGGAGGGTCAGTGGTAAATTTAACCTTATGAATAATTTCTTCCTAGACGCAAAATCGAATGAAGCTAATGGCCGACAACTACGAGGATGACCACTTCAAATCCTCCCATTCCAATCAAACAAATCACAAGCCCTCCCCAGACCAGGTAAGATGGCTCTGGAATGTTTTATTAAAAAATTATTTTATTTTATTTTATTTTTTTGCCTTAGATCATCCAGCCCCTCTTAGAACTTGACCAAAATAGAAGTAAATTAAAGTTGTACATTGGACACCTGACAACCCTCTGCCATGACCGAGACCCCCTGATCCTCCGTGGACTCACTCCACCAGCTTCCTATAACTTGGACGATGACCAGGCGGCTTGGGAGAATGAGCTGCAGAAGATGACCCGGGGGCAGGTGAGCCTCTCACTCAAACTTTGAAAAGAGCCTATCTGAAATCCATCTCTCCTTTCCCTTTCAGCTTCAGGATGAGTTAGAGAAAGGTGAACGGGACAATGCAGAACTGCAGGAGTTTGCCAACGCCATTCTTCAGCAGATAGCAGACCATTGTCCCGACATCCTAGAGCAAGTGGTCAACGCCCTGGAAGAGTCCTCTTGACCCTGCTTTATGGGGAAGCCTGAGGTAGTCAACCCAGGAGCCAAGAAAAGAGAACTACGAGGAACAGGTGCCCGGAACCTTCTTGGCACCAAACACTACAAACTTCATCCCAACTTGCTCACTTGAAGAAGTGTGATTCCAGCACCGTTTCTACATCTGCCATCTTACTCTGCCTTTCTGCTTTGGATGTGGTCTCTACACTAACCTTCTTGATGTCCAGGGTAGATAAAGGGTCGAATCTCTCTGAAGAACTGCCACCTGGTCATCAGCAGTGGAGAACTGTGGGAGCTGGTGGCTCTGCCCTGACAGAGAGCCATGGAGCAGAGGAGCCTCTCACCTCCTGTCCTCTGACATGAGAATGAAACCAGGAATGGACTTGGAGTTCAACAGGCTGAGAGGATGCCTCCAATGGACCAGAGAGCTGAGTGTTCTAATATCACAATAGGTGCTTTCTCCTAAAAGGGCAAAAAACAATCTCAAAAAGATTAGAAAAAGAGAAGGGGGGAAGGGAAGAGAAAATCGACTCTTCTTTTTACTGTCTCTTCTGCTTACTTTCCACATGAGATGCTTTGTACCGGGGAGCTGTGAGCAGGCCTCACGATGGCTTGGGAGCACTCGTTCTCCCAAGGTCTGAGTCTTCATCCAGCCCTGCCTGTCTGTCGCAGCCTTCCTCACTCTGTTCCTCGGCCAGTTAACAAGAAGATGGTGTGAGGTGTTCTCCACCAGTCTCTCCTGTTTGAGACTGTTGACGTTATCATACTGAGGTGTTAGATCAAATATCTCTAATTGAAGAACATGTGAGGTTGAAAGAGCACCAGCCAGGGCAACATAGCGTGACCCTGTCTCTACAAAAAATTAAAAAGAGAACATACAAAGTTGACATATGAGACCCTGTTGTCCCCGCCTGCAGCTTTGCCCCAGTAACAGATGCCCGTTGCTCTTGGGCTGGTTTCCCCTGAACACCTCCAAGAGGCTGCCTGCCTTGCCAGCACCCGTGTCCTGAGCTCCTGCAGCCCAGTGGCTGCTGAAGTTGTGATCCCTCACTCACCCTGCTAGCTTTGCCCTTGACTCGTCTTCTCTGAACCTCAGCCTCGTGCATTGCCTGGAACCTTCTTCTAGCATAAATGAAGGTTTTTCCTCCTACACACATTCCTTCCTCGGTTATTTCATTCAGAGAATATTTATGAAATGCCTACTGTGTGCAAGTCATCCATCCTTGAAAAGGCCACTTCTCAGTGAGGGAGAGATGTAGTGGATTCTGTGAGACATACCTGCTGGAGTTGAAGCAGTAAATAGCATGTCCTTCCCCTCCCCGATCTTAAGGTGTGTTTTCTAGAAAAGTTCCCTAATGGAATTCATGAGTTTGGGGGTCTCAGTCACCCGCTTGCCTGTAGGATTCCATTTGATGATTCTGGATTTTTGCTGTTTGTTATTGCCCTTAGAGGGGCTCTGAGTATCTACTTGTGGGTGGCCATTTCCTGACATCTGCATGTACCTCGTGGAATTCAGCCAGCTTCATGTTGCAAATCAGAAAGCTGACCCCAAGACTGCAAATCAATGAAGGTATTGGCATTGTTAAGGACGTAGCGTAGACAACAGCAGTCATAAATAATTAGGCAGGAACTTAACCCAAATCTAGTTCTTTGACCACCTCTACCACCAGAACCCAGCAGACACTCACATCTCCTGATAAGAGTTGCTGGACTCGATGTTTTTGTTTTGCATTTTCTCCTCTCCTTCCCCACTTACTCAGAGAATTTAAAGTCTGTAGAGTCAGCACAGCCCCATCAGTCCAGGAACTTCCCACCACCAGCCCTTGACTGTCCCATTAACTGACATGGTCAGATTTCCAGCTCCCCCTACTCCCTGCTGTGAAACAATCCCTCTCCCTGTGAGAGGAAACTGTGGAGCGTTTCTTATCGAAGGTTAAATGGACTCTGCTCATAAACCTCTTACTGAGATGCTTCCTGATAGCCAGGCTGGCCAGAGAGGGGTGCAGGGGTTAGATAGTAAGTGGTGGTCGTTTGTGGTCAGTTACCTCAATTCTGTTCATTGCAGTGCCCGTAAACCATGTAGAAAGCTCCCAGCACTGAAAGGCAGGAGTGTTAGCATCTCGCTTTATCCACCATAACGTAAAGAACTGCGGTGTGATAACAGCCTTCACGGGGCCACGGTGGAACCAAGACAGCAGGCGAGGCCATGCCTAAACAAGTGGTCTGGCACGGGCACTGGCCAGCTGCTCTCTCCAAGCAGGTGGCCCAGATCCCACCCACGTGGACTTTCTCATCAGGTGCAGCGCCTGCCACTCTCAGCCACTGGGTGTGTCACTCTCCTCTTCATCTCAGCATTCTCCATCACTTCCCCTCCAGAAAAACGGATGGAAGGAAGCCCTCTGTGACACTGCTTCTGAGAAGAAGCATTTCCGGGACCGATATCATCTGTCTGGTCTCTGTGAACAGCAAGGAATCTTCTTGACCGTTCTTGGGCACTGGAGGCTGGCTAGGAGTTCAGTAATAAACGTGGCCTTCGTGCTGTAGGGCAGAGTGGATGCAGTTTGTAGCTTTCAGAGTGTCTCATTGAGTCTAGATCATTGAACCAACACTTAACCAAATGTCCCACTCCCATCACACTAGGACTTGTCATTCCATGCCCCTCTCCTAGTGGTCATGGTTTCATATGGGCATACAACTGCTACTGAAGTTATATAGCCTTGAAAACTCAGTGCAGGTTGCCCTTAATTTTCCCCAAACCCCTCCATCGGCAAGTCTAGTTGCCCTTTAGCACCTAAAGATCTGCACCCCAAACCAATGTCACCATAAAGAGGGCACGAAGAAGAGTGGGTGTGATCCCAACGGGGTTTTGTAACTGAAGAAGCCCAGTGTGAGCTTCTCATCTTTTCATATACCTCTAACCCCCGGTACTCATTGAATCATTGATGAGGTATCTCAATTGAGATTTGCAAGGACTTTGATACCATTTGAAATGGAAAAATTTTGAACGGGCTTTAACATGTTTAAGAAATATGGATGGGGCCGGCCACAGTGGCTCACGCCTGTAATCCCAGAACTCTGGAAGGCTGAGGCAGGCGGATCACCTGAGATCAGGAGTTCGAGGCCAGCCTGGCCAAGATGGCAAAAACCCCGACTCTACTAAAAATACAAAATTAGCCAGGCGTGGTGGCGTACGCCTGTAATCCCAGCTACTCAGGAGGCAGGAGAATCGCTTGAGCCTGGGAGGCAGAGGCTGCGGTGAGCCGAGATCGTGTCACTGCACTCCAGCCTGGGTGACAGAGACTCCATTTAAAAAAAAAAAAAAAAAATATATATATATATATATATATATATATATGGATGGGAATCACCAAATTCATCTCAGCTCTAACCTTTTAACCTTTGTCCTTGCACTTTACAATCTAAAGATCTACCTGTGGCTCTCAGACTTCCTCACACTTGGGTTTTAGAAATAACTTGTAAAGCAGACTGGACCCAAGGCCGCCTTCAGTGTCAAGAAGGGCATTGTGACTTGCCCCTCAATTTCTGTCCATTGAAGTCTGGTTTTCCATGAGGAACTTGCGGGCTCACCCACCCCCAGAGTGAGAGAAGAGGAAGGCGAAGTCATCACAGACACGGTCTTAGCCACCTGCTGAACTAATCCCTCCGCTATTGAGGGTCAGGGTTGTGAGGCAACCATCATGTGTCACCCCAAAATATAAATGTTTCTGAGCCGCCCATCCACTGGCATTTGGATTTGCTGCCAGAGTCCTGTTCCTCCCAGAACCATCCCGCCCTCCTGTTGACCATGTTACTTGAGTGTAGGCCCGGTGTCAAGACCCTCAGAGTCTTTGAGGAAAGAGCCAAGCAGAGAAGACCGCTGCGTGGAGTGTGACACCACATGGCATTTCTCAAGCCCAGCGGACCCTGTGTCAGCAAATACCAGTAATTTAACATCTGCTCCTGGCCTCCTCTTCACCTGCCTGGGTTCGGAACTGAGGAGGAAGGATGAGAAGAGACTGCAATGCAGCAGGCACCCTCTGCAGAGTGAGGCCGCCCGTCCATCACTGCCAGCCCTGGGCTGCTCAGGAGGGGACGTGAACCACTCAAAGGAATGTCTTAAAGAGGATCTGGAGTTTCCCCCATGCAAATTAGGGAAGAATTAGGCAAGAAAAGACATACATTACAGGGAAATCCTTCTGAACAAAATGGCTGTCTTCACCTACTCTTCTTGCAAGAAAAGACATACATTACAGGGAAATCCTTCTGAACAAAATGGCTATCTTCACCTACTCTTCAGCAAAAACCGTCTCCAGACTTTTTAGTGTCAAAAATGTAACCAACTGTCTCCTGATTTTTTCCAATGTGTTTGGCAAGTGCTGTGGCCCTGTTGTAGGTACTTCTCCTGACTCTTGGGGGAGAAGTGGTTTTAGGGATTGATTTGGGGGAGCGGGTTTTTGTCCCATCCCACCTCCTCTCTTCTTTCTCTGCTTGTCGATATTGTCTGTGTGATTCAGAGAATTGGGGCAGTTACATTGTGTCTGTTGTTGAGATTATTAAAAGATTAAAACGTAGTTGTAGAAATGAAAAATTAAACAGCTGTGTTTTAAAAATGCAAACCAATATCTTGTTAATAAAGGAATTCAAGCTATGGGGCAGCCACACTCCCCTCCTCCCAGGCTGGCATAGGTGGCCCTGGGCTGGCGGCTTAGGAAGCATGGAGCACACTTAGGGTAGTGCCTGCCTGGGCAAGAGACACCTGCCGAGCAAAAGGAACGAGAATCTGGGGCTCAGAGCCTCGCAGTTGTGCCAGGATTTTCCTATACATGTTCAGGACCTCTGGGTAGAGGTTTCACAGTTTGTGACCCCATAACCACCCTCACCCGACGTGGGTTCTAGCTCAGTGTGCCTAATACTGCATGGTAACCTGGGCTTGACCCTGAAGCCCCTGCCTGGCAGGCCACAGGACCTCTCCTGCCCACTTGGTGCTATCTCTTCCAGTGACCACCCAGCACGGGTGAGCACTGGCCAGCCTGGAGCCTGCAATCCAGGTGGAACAGACTGTCCTCCATGTCAGTTCCTTCTGGCTTCAGGCCCTCAATTATTTCCCTTTGAGCTTTTTTAGACCCTAGATCTCCTAGGCCCAGGCTCTCTCTTGACCCCAGAGAAGCCACTGTCAGGAAAGGAAGTGAACCCTACTGAAGCCAGAGAATTCACCCCGGCCAAAGCAGGCCCTCTGGGTCCAGCCCCTCATTCCACACCACGCCAGTATTGCATCCATCTACTGCAGCTACACATCCTGAGGGCAGCACCACCCACTCTGGCCTGCTGGCCCATCGCAGGACTAGCCCAGGCACCTGCCGGGCATTGCAGGATATCCAGTGGGGCCTGTGACTGCTCCCTGATGCGTCAGAAGAGAAGTGTTGCACTTTAGTGGAGGAGCTGAGGAGCACCTGCCCCCTTGTAGCTTGAGTTCCTTTTGGTAACAGTAGCAGCCTCCATGGTGGTGTCTGGGATGCACGTGCACCCGCTGCCTTCAGCTGTATGTGTGTGTTCCTGCTGGAGTTGTGTTACTGACAGGATAATGACATTACAAAGAAATTGTGTTATATTCAACTTTGCCTTGATAATTATTGTAAACACTTTGTTCATTTTTTCTTTTTTATTCACAAACTAAATCCACCAGGAAATTATAAAGTTATTTAAAAACCGTGCTGTGTCCTTCTTTGAGTGTCACCCAGCT